CTTGATTTAAAGGAACTTTAAAAAGACGCAGTTATACCTAGAGACAGACGCCCTCCAAAAATTGTCTCACCTTCATTATTTGTGATTACTAGTTAGAGCTAGCAGAAAAAACTCCCCAGCAAGTGAAATGTCAAACCACTACTAAAAGAAAGAAAAAGAAAGGAACAGTCTTTTCTATATTTAAGTCACTTGAGAGAAAAAAGAAGAGCTGGTATTTTTCGAGTAATAATGTTCGTATTTTGTGATGCAGATACTCAATTTTACATTCTAAAAATACTACTTTTATAGTAGGAAGCAGTGTACGTTTGAATCCTGGCTCTGCCGCTTGTTGCAAGAAGTTGGTCAAGCTATCGGACCTTGCTAAGCCTTCCCTGTTGTAACTGTAAAATGTAGTAACACCATTTACCTCTAGAATGGCTGTAAATCGAGTAAGGCTTATTTAATACAGCGTCTGGCATACACCAGGCATTCAGTATGGCGCCAGTCATTAACAATAGGTGGTTACTAACTGCGATTCACTCAAAACAATACAGATGCACACGGATGAGAGTTCACACTTTGAGTCTTATTCAAAGATTGGTTATTAGCCAGGCATTTTGATAGGTGCACTCAGTTTTATTTTCGTACCTCACGGTGTATAATTACGCAAGCTCAAAAGCTAATAATTGACAGCTCACTTTGCTTTACTCTGGGTTCTGCATTGACCTCAGAGAAGACACGGCCTAGACAAACAGGCAAGGCCCAACACTGACTCAAAAAAGATCCTTTATTTAACGCAGTGTTTTTAGTGCATGCTCTCGTTTGGCGAAAGAGAAGGTTTTACGTTCAGAATATTAAAAGGGACCCCGAGGACAAAGCAGGATCTCGGAAAATAAGATCACATCCCCAAACAACTAAAAGGACAACCGAGACAAGGTTGCAGACTCCCACGCCTCTGCCCGACTCCCGGGCTTGCGCGCGCGGCTGCAGCGCGACAGGGGCGGGGCCACGGCCACAAAGCAGCCCCCGAGACCACGTGGCCTCCGAGCAGCTCAGGGCGCCCTTGAAAGTTCTTGGATCTGCGGGTTATGGCCGGTCCCTTGCAGGGCGGTGGGGCCCGGGCCCTGGACCTACTCCGGGGCCTGCCGCGTGTGAGCCTGGCCAACTTAAAGCCGAATCCCGGCTCCAAGAAACCGGTAAATGGGTGGTGGCGGTGCGGGGAAGCGCTGAAATTCATAAAATTCTTTTTTTTCCTTGCAGGAGAGAAGACCAAGAGGTCGGAGAAGAGGTAGAAAATGTGGCAGAGGCCATAAAGGAGAAAGGCAAAGAGGAACCCGGCCCCGCTTGGGCTTTGAGGGAGGCCAGACTCCATTTTACATCCGAATCCCAAAATACGGGTTTAACGAAGGACATAGGTAAGGTTGCTTTGCTTTTTAAAGTACAGGTCAGTTTTCCAACTCTTACATTCTTGTTTTACAGTTTCAGACGCCAGTATAAGCCTTTGAGTCTCAATAGACTGCAGTATCTTATTGATTTGGGTCGTGTTGATCCTAGTCAACCTATTGACTTAACCCAGCTTGTCAATGGGAGAGGTGTGACCATCCAGCCACTTAAAAGGGATTATGGTGTCCAGCTGGTTGAGGAGGTAAGTCTTGATTAGATCTTTTGGTGTTATATGTTTACCAACAGACTGTTTTGACATATTTCAGGGTGCTGACACCTTTACGGCAAAAGTTAATATTGAAGTACAGTTGGCTTCAGAACTAGCTATTGCTGCCATTGAAAAAAATGGTGGTGTTGTTACTACAGCCTTCTATGATCCAAGAAGTCTGGGTAAGTTTGTTCCACGGTCATTTTCTTCTTTCATCTCACTTTTTAAATTTAAATTTTCTTTTAGACATTGTATGCAAACCTGTTCCATTCTTTCTTCGTGGACAACCCATTCCAAAAAGAATGCTTCCACCAGAAGAACTGGTACCATATTACACTGATGCAAAGAACCGTGGGTACCTGGCGGATCCTGCCAAATTTCCTGAAGCACGACTTGAACTCGCCAGGAAGTATGGTTATATCTTACCTGATATCACTAAAGATGAACTCTTCAAAATGCTCTGTACTAGGAAGGATCCAAGGCAGATTTTCTTTGGTCTTGCTCCAGGATGGGTGGTGAATATGGCCGATAAGAAAATCCTAAAACCTACAGATGAAAATCTCCTTAAGTATTATACCTCATGAATTCCCGTCCAAGGAAGCAGAGTTGTTAAAGAGTACTGGAATAGGGGCTGAAGGATCTATATTCCCTTATTGCATTTTCCTTATGTATAATTTTCCAGATGGTGATGTTACTTTTCAGTGTACTCATATGTCTCATTTTCATCTAAAATTAAATGGCAGGAAACAAGGACTGCATAGAGAAACTGAGTCTGTGTGGGTTCTGTCTCAAAGATACAAACTCCCTGATAGTCTATGGAAGGAAAATGACAACTATTTTAGAATATTTCTAGTTTGTTTTTTCAGTGATCTTTTCATCCAGGCCTTGTTACTGTTACAGATCAGAATGAAATGCACAAGTGGAATGGGATTGACCTGTAGGCCTGCTCTGCCGAGATGAGAGCAGATGGAATGAGTTGGTGACCCCTCTTAATCTGTAGCCTCAGGGAAACACGGCTACCCAATGCCAAGATGGTAAACCCTCAACTCGAAGAGTAAGATCAGGACGTATGCTTAAGGTGTAAGGCTGAGGAGTAGCTGGTAGGCAGTATGTTTGCCAGTGACATTGAAGGTGAGAGAAACAAAAATTACAAATGAATTTATTTTCTCAATTCTGTGGTAGAAGTGTTACAGGCAGGCCTTTGTTCTTAGAGCTCCCAAGATGGTGGTGGCCACTCCCAAGATGGCAGCAAGCCTTTTGTTCTCTGACCTGGGGTTCTTGGCCTCACGGATTCCAAAGAATGGAACCTTGGGCCATGTGGTCAGTGTTATAGCTCTAGTAGAAGTCATGGGTCACGGAAGAGAACTGTGGAACCCAGTGACTAGTGTTCAGCTCGATTAGGATGAACCCT